CTGGGATAGATTACAGGCGCACACCACCACGCCCGGCTAATTTTTTTTTTTTTTTTTAAATAGTAGAGACGGGGGTTTCACCATGCTGGCCAGGCTGGTCACGAACTCCTGGCCTCGTGATCCGCCCGCCTTGGCCTCCCATAGCGCTGAGATTACAGGCGTGAGCCACCGCGCCCGGCCTGGTTGTTAATTTTTAAAACTGCCTTTCATTTTTGCTTTGCCATTTATAGCTCTGTAGCCTTGCACAAATGACTTCACTTCTCTATGAGTCATCTGTAAAATGGGGCTCTTTGTGAAGACTTAACGATACCACGTGTACAAAGCACTGAATACAACATGCACATTAAGCTCCCCGAAATTGAAACTCCTATAAAATAGGAATCGGGGATTCTCAAGAGCAGGAGTTCTGACTTCAGCAGAGGAACCCAGAGCTGGTGGGGAAAGCAGACGTGGCTGTGACATCCCCAGGGACACTAAACACATCCTCCCAGCCCCATCTTCCCCGCAGAGTCCCGCCACCGGCCCGACCCCTAACTTGCTCCAACCACCCGCCGACGCCCGCAGCCCGCTGTTTGGGGGCCGCCCCCTGCAGCGCCAGGTCCCCGCGCGGACTACAGTTCCCAGCGTACATCTCGGTCGGGGGGTCCGAGGGGCCGTCCTGCCTCAGGGATAAGGTCCAGGCTGCGTTCGCGGCTCCGGGCAGTCACAGTCATGCACGCAGCTCCTATTTTTCGCGTTGCTAATCGCGTCCGTTGCAGTCCAACCCATCCTGGGCCGCGGCCCCCACAGGGTCTGTGAGGAGCGCTTCCCCCCGCCCCGGGCGCCCGCTACGCCGCGTCCGAAGGAGGGGCCGAGGCCGGGCTCATCTCCCCGGGAGGACTCCTTCGGCTTCGTGGGGTGTCATGTCCATTGCGGCCCGAGGCTGGCCGCGGGGCTCTGCTGGAGGGCGCTGAGAGCCGGGCCCCGAGGCCGCACGGCCGGAGACTACAACTCCCAGGAGGCACCGCGGCGGCGGCGCCCACACGTCACTCGGGCCCCGCCGGTGGCCCGGGGAAGCAGCACGGGCGGGGGGCAGGGGCTGGGGCCGACCGGGAGGCCGGTGCCAAGGATGGGGGCCGCCCGGCTGCCCCGCGCGTGAGGAGGCCGAGGGGCGCGCCACCCCGGCCCGGGGCGGCCGCCCCAGGGGCCCCGCCACCCCCGCCCGGCCCGGCAGTCGTGGCCCGGGATGCGGAGCCGGGGGCCGCCGGTGGAGCTGCGCGGGGTGAGCGGCGCGGGGAACGGGGACTGCCTGCCGCCCTCGCCCTCGTCCCCCACCGGCGGACCCCGGCGGGCATTCGAGAGCCGCGCGGCCAGGCCCTCTTAGCCCTCTGCCGTTTGGGGGGCACGGGTGAACCTGCCGCCCCACTCCCACCCCGCCCCGCCCCGCCCGTACAGCCAAATCGGAAGGGACGAGCCTGCCCTTTGAAAGGGTTTTTTTTCTTGCTCCTGCGGAGGGCGCCCCAGCCATGGCCCTCAGGAGCTCCCTAGACCCCGCAGGGACTGCCCTCCATCCCGGCCGCCGGGGCCCGCCCTCTGCATCCCGCGGGCAGCCTGTGTGAAGCGGCCTCCCGCAGCCCCCGGCCCCTCCCCCATGGAGGAGGAGGAGGGGGCGGTGGCCAAGGAGTGGGGCACGACCCCCGCGGGGCCCGTCTGGACCGCGGTGTTCGACTACGAGGCGGCGGGCGACGAGGAGCTGACCCTGCGGAGGGGCGATCGCGTCCAGGTGCTTTCCCAAGACTGTGCGGTGTCCGGCGACGAGGGCTGGTGGACCGGGCAGCTCCCCAGCGGCCGCGTGGGCGTCTTCCCCAGCAACTACGTGGCCCCCGGCGCCCCCGCTGCACCCGCGGGCCTCCAGCTGCCCCAGGAGATCCCCTTCCACGAGCTGCAGCTAGAGGAGATCATCGGTGTGGGGGGCTTTGGCAAGGTCTATCGGGCCCTGTGGCGTGGCGAGGAGGTGGCAGTCAAGGCCGCCCGGCTGGACCCTGAGAAGGACCCGGCAGTGACAGCGGAGCAGGTGTGCCAGGAAGCCCGGCTCTTTGGAGCCCTGCAGCACCCCAACATAATTGCCCTTAGGGGCGCCTGCCTCAACCCCCCACACCTCTGCCTAGTGATGGAGTATGCCCGGGGTGGTGCACTGAGCAGGGTGCTGGCAGGTCGCCGGGTGCCACCTCACGTGCTGGTCAACTGGGCTGTGCAGGTGGCCCGGGGCATGAACTACCTACACAATGATGCCCCTGTGCCCATCATCCACCGGGACCTCAAGTCCATCAACAGTAAGTGGTGTCCTCTCCCCAAAATTCCTTCCTGGGGTGACCCACCTTTCTTCCCACCCCACAGTCCTGATCCTGGAGGCCATCGAGAACCACAACCTCGCAGACACGGTGCTCAAGATCACGGACTTCGGCCTCGCCCGCGAGTGGCACAAGACCACCAAGATGAGCGCTGCGGGGACCTACGCCTGGATGGCGCCGGAGGTTATCCGTCTCTCCCTCTTCTCCAAAAGCAGTGATGTCTGGAGGTGCTGAAAGGCGCGGCCGGGATGGCCTCTGGCGACATCACCCCTCCCTCTCCCCTGCCTGCAGCTTCGGGGTGCTGCTGTGGGAGCTGCTGACGGGGGAGGTCCCCTACCGTGAGATCGACGCCTTGGCCGTGGCGTATGGCGTGGCTATGAATAAGCTGACGCTGCCCATTCCCTCCACGTGCCCCGAGCCCTTTGCCCGCCTCCTGGAGGGTGAGCCGGGGCCCCGTGACGAGGGTAGGCTCAGCTTGGAGTGGCAGGGACCTGTGCCCCACCACTGTCCTTCCTCCTCCCACCCCAGAATGCTGGGACCCAGACCCCCACGGGCGGCCAGATTTCGGTAGCATCTTGAAGCGGCTTGAAGTCATCGAACAGTCAGCCCTGTTCCAGATGCCACTGGAGTCCTTCCACTCGCTGCAGGAAGACTGGAAGCTGGAGATTCAGCACATGTTTGATGACCTTCGGACCAAGGAGAAGGTGAAGGCAGGGGGCAAGGTGGGAAAGATGGACCCTCCCCCCAGCCACCGCCTCTCCTTCCCAGGAGCTTCGGAGCCGTGAGGAGGAGCTGCTGCGGGCGGCACAGGAGCAGCGCTTCCAGGAGGAGCAGCTGCGGCGGCGGGAGCAGGAGCTGGCAGAACGTGAGATGGACATCGTGGAACGGGAGCTGCACCTGCTCATGTGCCAGCTGAGCCAGGAGAAGCCCCGGGTCCGCAAGCGCAAGGGCAACTTCAAGCGCAGCCGCCTGCTCAAGCTGCGGGAAGGCGGCAGCCACATCAGCCTGCCCTCTGGTACCCACCCGTGTCCCCAGAGCGCCCCCCAATTGCTTAGGAAAGCTTCTCTTTCTTTCTGCAGGCTTTGAGCATAAGATCACAGTCCAGGCCTCTCCAACTCTGGATAAGCGGAAAGGATCCGATGGGGCCAGCCCCCCTGCAAGCCCCAGCATCATCCCCCGGCTGAGGGCCATTCGCCGTGAGTATCTCCCAAGGCCCTGACCAGTCAGTACCCAGTAACCAAGTGGCTTCTCTGGACCCAGTGACTCCCGTGGACTGTGGTGGCAGCAGCAGTGGCAGCAGCAGTGGAGGAAGTGGGACATGGAGCCGCGGTGGGCCCCCAAAGAAGGAAGAACTGGTCGGGGGCAAGAAGAAGGGACGAACGTGGGGGCCCAGCTCCACCCTGCAGAAGGAGCGGGTGGGAGGAGAGGAGAGGTGAGGTGTGGTGTGGTCATGCCCACCCTGTGCTGAGGTCTCCATCTCTCCCTGGACCCCGCAGGCTGAAGGGGCTGGGGGAAGGAAGCAAACAGTGGTCATCAAGTGCCCCCAACCTGGGCAAGTCCCCCAAACACACACCCATCGCCCCTGGCTTTGCCAGCCTCAATGAGATGGGTAAGAGCCTGGGTTCTTGTAAGGGGGTGGGGTGCAGCGGAGTGATGGCCCTCTCCGGTTGCAGAGGAGTTCGCGGAGGCAGAGGATGGAGGCAGCAGCGTGCCCCCTTCCCCCTACTCGACCCCGTCCTACCTCTCAGTGCCACTGCCTGCCGAGCCCTCCCCGGGGGCGCGGGCGCCGTGGGAGCCGACGCCGTCCGCGCCCCCCGCTCGGTGGGGACACGGCGCCCGGCGGCGCTGCGACCTGGCGCTGCTAGGCTGCGCCACGCTGCTGGGGGCTGTGGGCCTGGGCGCCGACGTGGCCGAGGCGCGCGCGGCCGACGGTGAGGAGCAGCGGCGCTGGCTCGACGGCCTCTTCTTTCCCCGCGCCGGCCGCTTCCCGCGGGGCCTCAGCCCACCCGCGCGTCCCCACGGCCGCCGCGAAGACGTGGGCCCCGGCCTGGGCCTGGCGCCCTCGGCCACCCTCGTGTCGCTGTCGTCCGTGTCCGACTGCAACTCCACGCGTTCACTGCTGCGCTCTGACAGTGACGAGGCCGCACCGGCCGCGCCCTCCCCACCACCCTCCCCGCCCGCGCCCACACCCACGCCCTCGCCCAGCACCAACCCCCTGGTGGACCTGGAGCTGGAGAGCTTCAAGAAGGACCCCCGCCAGTCGCTCACGCCCACCCACGTCACGGCTGCATGCGCTGTGAGCCGCGGGCACCGGCGGACGCCATCGGACGGGGCGCTGGGGCAGCGGGGGCCGCCCGAGCCCGCGGGCCATGGCCCTGGTGAGTGAGGCGCCCTGCACCCAGGTCACAGACCCACTCACCTCCTCTGAACCTCTCTTACCAGGCCCTCGTGACCTTCTGGACTTCCCCCGCCTGCCCGACCCCCAGGCCCTGTTCCCAGCCCGCCGCCGGCCCCCTGAGTTCCCAGGCCGCCCCACCACCCTGACCTTTGCCCCGAGACCTCGGCCGGCTGCCAGTCGCCCCCGCTTGGACCCCTGGAAACTGGTCTCCTTCGGCCGGACACTCACCATCTCGCCTCCCAGCAGGCCAGACACTCCGGAGAGCCCTGGGCCCCCCAGCGTGCAGCCCACACTGCTGGACATGGACATGGAGGGGCAGAACCAAGACAGCACAGTGCCCCTGTGCGGGGCCCACGGCTCCCACTAAGGCCTGCCCACCACCGCCCGCCTGGGCAGCCATGAATGTAGCGCCCCAGGCCCTGCCCCAGCCCGCCATGCCACAAGGTGGGGGAGGCCCTGGGCAGGATGTTCACTCTATTTATTGGGGAAGGAGGGAGGGGGGGGACACTTAACTTATTCCTTTGTACCCCAGGGGGTGGAGCCCTGTGCCCACCCTGCACTGGGGGGAGGGTGGGCAGGGATACTCAGGGACAGGGCATCATGGGGGATTTGGCACAAAATGGAGCATTAAAGGTAACCCCTGCCCCCTACCGCACTTGATTGTGTTCCTTTTTCCTTTTTT